AAGTCACAAAATGCAGGCGATGTCATGTATTTCGGTACAACTAAATCTAGGAAACGGTTTTTTCATTGCATTACTGCATATTTTCATTTTCATTTAAATTATGTCCCCTTTTTCTCTTGCTTGAAACAGTGCTCCTCGAACTTTGTCTTCCAGCACATTTTAAAGAGAACCAATTAAAGAACAATCACACATTCTGCTTATTAAAGGCTATTTAAAAAGAAACATTTTGTATTAGAAAATGGCCAACTTTAAAACACTATTTTTTACACTCATAAAAATGTTTTTTAAATCGCCTTGACAATCATCAGCTTTTGAAATGTGAATTCCTATTGCCAGAGTAAAGGTCTCGTTTTTATACCACCACGAAGCGCTGTATTTCTTGCTGCCCTTGCGTCCGCCCGTGCCCGCTGTCTGAGGGCGCGCCTGGCTACGGGGGCCCTCAGTACCACCGCGCCGCCACCTACCTGGGCAGTCGAAATTTGGAGCGGGTGCTCAGTACACTAATGCTACCCCAGTCTCTCCTAACGCAGAAGGAAAATGGAAACGGACGATGAGGGGACGGCCCCACAGCTCCCGGACGCCACGGCCAGCGGCGCTGGCTCCGCCCCTGCACCCCTGGTTCCGCTACCGCCACGAACGGAGGCCCCGCCCTCCTCTCGCCCCCTGCCCCTCTAGCCCGCAGTCCTCCCACCTCCTGGCGCCCGCAGGGCTCAAGCTGCGAATGAAAGCCTTTGGGGGCCGGACGCGGTGGCTGAGGCCTGTAATCCAAGCACTTTGGGAGGTCTAAGGAGGACGATCGCTAGAGTCCTGGAGTTCGAGACCAGTCTGGGCAACATAGCGAGACCCCCTCCCCCAATCTGTAATTTAAAAACAAAAAAGCTGCGGGGACTGCTGGCCCAGGGCATGACAGCGCGGGCGGGCGGTGTAGAGGGCGTGGCCGCGAGCTCAGGGTGTGCCTGGGAGCGAGCCCTGTGCGGGGCGGGACGTAGCGCCCGCGCGGTGGGGGTGTGGCCGCGAGCTTGGGCTGTGCGCGGAGGGCGTGGCCTGTGCGGGGCGGGACTTATTGCCCGCGCGGTGAGGGAGCGTGGTCTCGCGCAAGCCGGCGTGCGGTCCCGCGGCGCTGCAGTTGTGTCCAGCCGGTCACGGGGCGGCTATGGCGGCCACGTTCTTCGGAGAGGTGGTGAAGGCGCCGTGCCGAGCTGGGACTGAGGACGAAGAGGAGGAGGAGGAGGGGCGGAGGGAGACGCCCGAGGACAGGGAGGTGCGTCTGCAGCTGGCGCGGAAGAGGTGAGGCACCGGGATAAGGGCAGCGCGCTCACCCATGATACTGTTTATATTGAAGTTGCTTTAGTTTCATCTTGTTTCTTGTGTTAGGGAAGTGCGGCTCCTTCGAAGACAAACAAAAACATCTTTGGAAGTTTCTTTGCTAGAAAAATATCCGTGCTCCAAGTTTATAATTGCTATAGGAAATAATGCAGTAGGTAAGTGAAAATGCAGAAGACTTAGTCATTTTAAACACTAACTTATGTGAATTGTTTTTTACAGCATTTCTGTCATCATTTGTTATGAATTCAGGAGTCTGGGAGGAAGTTGGTTGTGCTAAACTCTGGAATGAATGGTGTAGAACAACAGACACTACACATCTGTCCTCCACAGAGGCTTTTTGTGTGTTTTATCATCTAAAATCCAATCCCTCGGTAGGTGGGACTTGTATGTTTGAAAAGCAGTTCTTGACAAAAAGCGTGGAACTTGACTTTTCAGGTTTTTCTCTGTCAGTGCAGTTGCTATGTTGCAGAAGATCAACAGTATCAGTGGCTGGAAAAGGTAAGAGAGAAATGAAAACCTGTGAATGGTTATTTTTTTTAATTTGAAATAAATTTTATGTTAGGTTTTTGGCTCTTGTCCAAGGAAGAACATGCAGATAACTATTCTCACATGTCGACATGTTACCGATTATAAAACCTCAGAATCCACCGGCAGCCTTCCTTCTCCTTTCCTGAGAGCCCTAAAAACACAGAATTTCAAAGACTCGGCGTGTTGTCCATTGCTAGAACAACCGAATATAGTACACGACCTTCCTGCAGCAGGTGGTATTAAAATTTGTAACATTTACATTCTATTACATCGTTTTTTTTTCTTGTGTATTCATAGTTCTAAGCTACTGTCAAGTATGGAAAATCCCAGCAATTCTGTACTTGTGTTATACTGATGTGATGAAATTAGACCTAATCACAGTGGAAGCTTTTAAGCCTATACTTTCTACCAGAAGCTTGAAGGGTTTGGTTAAGGTAAGGTTTTAACTCATTTAAATTAATAGCTGCTCACTGTATTCACTTTTTTCTCTCCTTTCAGAATATTCCCCAAAGCACTGAGATACTAAAGAAATTGATGACAACAAATGAGATTCAGAGTAACATTTATACATGATCTTAAACATTGTTTTGTAGTGTATATTACTTGTCCATTCCTTTAAGGGGAGCAGCCTGCACTCTTTTGTAGATTACTTTTGGGGGATATATTTTGAGAATGATGAAACGGAATAAAATTGTAAAAAATTAATTGTAGTTTTAATTCCTTATTTATGGTGGTATTATTCACAACCAAAATAAGCCAAGCATTTTCCTTTTATCCACTAGGTGGGAGTATTGTTGTATTTGAATATTTTAAGGTACTATAGTTAAATTTTTATCTTATTTATTTATTTATTTATTTTTTGAGGCTGGGTCTTGCTCTGTTGCCCAGGCTGAAGTGCAGTGTGCTATCATGGTTCACTGCATCCTCGACCTCCTGGGCTCAAGCATTTCCCCCGCCTCGGCCTCCCAAAATGCTGGGATTACAGGTGTGAGCCACTGTGCCCAACTTTAGTTAAATTTTTCAAAGCTACAGATATCAGCAGATGGTATTCATGTGGCAAAGTGTAGTTAATTAGGTGTAACTATTCATTGACCTGTTGGTGATTCTTAATATGTGGAAAGTTTCTGGATATTTTAGGAGTCCTGCAGTTTTTTTTATCTTGTGGGTAAAAATTGATGACAAAGTAACAAAATTATATATTTACTAAAAATGAAACAGAAATGTGTATGTCCTCACTTTTTAGTAATATCTGACAGATAGCCTCTTCACCCAGACTTTCCCAGGGCTCTCTTTCAAGGCTGGCTCTGCGCGTGTCAGCAGTTCTCTTACAGTCATGTGTTATCATTAGGAGTGTGAATGGAATCATGAACCCGGAGTAGCCACACAACTTCACAGGACCACAAACTGAACTGCATTCATGAAAATA